CAGGTAATAAAATAAATGTGATTGATACTGGAAGGTATCACAAAAACGCAGAAAAATTCTCAAAGATAAGTACAAATGAAAGAATATCATTCTGAAGGTTTTCATCACAGGCTGCTGTACCAATATGGAGAATGAAGATACAAGAAAAGCATAAACTTAAACTTAGTGGCCAAGACTTTAGCAGATATTGCATGGATCAAATGTAAGTGCTCAAGGCTACTAAGTTATAACTCTTCTTTTGGTTATAAATATTCACTTCAGTAAACTTTAGGTGGGATCTGAATAGAGAACACAAGTTACTTTCTTCATAACGGATATATAGAGTCGCAAAGAATAAGCATTAATTGAGCATTAATTAATTATACCTTCAGGTACCAAGAGAACCAACCGGAACAGAAATTAAGTCATTCCTTCTTTATCTCTACAGAAGCGACAAGGTGAGGGCACGAAGGATGCCAAGATTAGAGGCTCTAGAAGATCTCGCCTTCTTTTCCAGAGAAGATGCTCAAAGATCTGTCTGCTAACTGGGCCCCAAGAAAGAGACCGGATCCTTTTAGGGATCCGGATATTGTTTCCTGGGAGGAGAGCCTGGAGGGCAGGAACAAGACCCCGGCCTGCGAGGCCAGGCAGCGGCCACCCTTCCCCCACTCACCTCCCGGAGCGCAGCTTAACTGGGGTTGTGCGAGTAACTGCTGCCATCACCATCGCCATCAGTCTGGGCGCTTGCTTAAGTGGAGAGGGGAGGCCCAACCACTCCTGCACCTCGTGTAGGTCTTACAAAGCAGATGCTTTTCTGCCACCCCCAACCCCGCTTCGGCGTTCCGGTCCCAACCCAGCCGTCACGGTCATCGCCTCCGCCGGTTCCCTGGGCGCCGCCACCACTTCCGTGTTCAGCTCCCTCCCTTCCTCCCTGATTTGCCCGGGCAACCGGCTAATTTCCACGCGGAGGGCGCCGCAGCTGACGCCACCACCCGGCGACCTCTGTCGGGACCTGCGCTGGGCGTGGGCGGGTCGGCGCAGGCGCAGTGTGGTGAGCGAGCCGAAGCGCGGGAAGCAGCTCTTGTGGATCCTCAGTGGCGGAGGCTCGGTCACCCGGGTGAGTCCCCACTCCGGCTGCCCGCGTCCACCTAATAAGACTGGCTTTTATAAAACATTTTCAGATAGGTAAAGGAAAACATGCCTGCCACACGGAAGCCAATGAGATATGGGCATACAGAGGGACACACGGAGGTCTGTTTTGATGATTCTGGGAGGTAAGGTTCTTTGAGAAACAACGTTTTAGGTGCGATGACTTTAATTTGTGTCTTTTCTTCACAGTTTTATTGTGACTTGTGGAAGTGATGGTGATGTGAGGATTTGGGAAGACTTGGATGATGATGATCCTAAGTTCATTAATGTTGGAGAAAAGGCATATTCATGTGCTTTGAAGGTAGTAAAAACAGTTATATCAATTGATATGAAGCTAATGTTTCTTACCTTAATTTTTCTTTTAGAGTGGAAAACTGGTCACTGCAGTTTCTAATAATACTATTCAAGTCCACACATTTCCTGAAGGAGTTCCAGATGGTATATTGACTCGCTTCACTACAAATGCAAACCATGTGGTCTTTAATGGGGATGGTACTAAAATTGCTGCTGGATCTAGGTAAGGCTCTTTGACATCAGAAAAGGAAATAATTATTCATTTGCGTTACTCTTTTTGTTCTTAGTGATTTTCTAGTCAAAATTGTGGATGTGATGGATAGCAGCCAACAGAAAACATTTCGAGGACATGATGCCCCTGTTTTAAGTCTTTCCTTTGATCCTAAGGACATCTTTCTGGTAATTATTTTTTCCTTCTCTTTTTGTGTTTTACTATAGAGAAATGTATTGTTTATTCCTGCAGGCATCAGCTAGTTGTGATGGATCTGTCAGAGTGTGGCAAATTTCAGATCAGGTAAACTCAGCAATTTAAATTTAAAGTTTTTTAAGGAAAGAAATTTTCTTTTTTTACCAATTAGACATGTGCTATTAGTTGGCCACTGCTACAAAAATGCAACGATGTGATAAATGCAAAATCAATCTGCAGACTTGCTTGGCAGCCAAAAAGTGGGAAGGTAAGTGATTCTTATTTTTCTTTTCTTTTCTTCTTTTGTTTACGTTGTTTATCTTTTCTAATAGTTACTGGCAATTCCTGTGGAAAAATCTGTTAAGCTATATAGAAGAGAATCTTGGAGTCATCAATTTGATCTTTCAGATAATTTCATCTCTCAGGTAGGTTTTACAAAGTGACACTTTCAGTGGGCAATCATTATTTATTAACTGTTTTTCTTTACAGACCCTCAATATAGTAACCTGGTCTCCCTGTGGGCAATATTTAGCTGCAGGTAGTATTAATGGTCTAATCATAGTTTGGAATGTGGAAACCAAAGACTGCATGGAAAGGTATGATTTAGTGTATCTTTTGTCTCTTCTTTAGTATTTTTAGAACCTACTTTTTAATTTTTAGGGTGAAACATGAGAAAGGTTATGCAATTTGTGGTCTGGCATGGCATCCTACTTGTGGTCGAATATCGTATACTGATGCGGAAGGAAATCTAGGGCTTCTAGAGAATGTTTGTGACCCCAGTGGAAAGACATCAAGCAGTAAGGTAAAAGGGAGTATGGTACAACAGTTTCTTCATTTACTTTATAATTTGTATTAATTTGTTCAAGGTATCTAGCAGAGTGGAAAAGGATTATAATGATCTTTTTGATGGAGATGATATGAGTAATGCTGGTGATTTTCTAAATGACAATGCAGTTGAGATCCCTTCTTTTTCAAAAGGGATTATAAATGATGATGAGGATGATGAAGACCTCATGATGGCTTCAGGTCGTCCTAGACAGCGAAGTCACATCCTAGAAGATGATGAAAACTCAGTTGGTAAGAATTTGACTTTGTGCATGTGATTACCCGATTCCCTTAATTATGATCCTTTGTGTTGTAGATATTTCAATGCTAAAAACTGGTTCTAGTCTTCTCAAAGAGGAGGAGGAAGATGGTCAAGAAGGCAGCATTCACAATCTACCACTTGTAACATCCCAAAGGCCATTTTATGATGGACCCATGCCAACTCCCCGGCAAAAGCCATTTCAGTCAGGTTCTACACCGTTGCATCTCACTCACAGATTCATGGTAAGACTTGGATCTACACTTAACTTCTTAGTTCAGACTTATATTTAATCTTACCTGTTTGTAGGTGTGGAACTCTATTGGAATTATTCGCTGCTATAATGATGAGCAAGACAATGCCATAGATGTGGAGTTCCATGATACCTCCATACACCATGCAACACACTTATCAAACACTTTGAATTATACAATAGCAGATCTTTCCCACGAAGCTATTTTGTTGGCATGTGAAAGCACTGATGAACTAGCAAGGTAAACTCAAGATTATTAGGAAGAATTTGGCATTTGATTGTTTCTGTCTTGTTTTAATTTTTAGCAAGCTTCACTGCCTGCACTTTAGTTCTTGGGATTCAAGCAAAGAGTGGATAATAGACTTGCCTCAGAATGAGGATATTGAAGCCATATGTCTCGGTCAAGGATGGGCTGCTGCCGCTACTAGTGCCCTGCTTCTTCGATTGTTTACTATTGGAGGGGTTCAAAAAGAGGTATTCAGCCTTGCTGGACCTGTGGTGTCAATGGCAGGACATGGAGAACAGCTTTTCATTGTTTATCACAGAGGTAGATTTTTTTCAGTCTTTTATGACTTGAAGATGCCTGATTTATATTTACATTTTCTCATTAGGTACAGGATTTGATGGGGATCAGTGCCTTGGAGTTCAACTGCTAGAGCTGGGGAAAAAGAAAAAACAAATTTTGCATGGTGACCCTCTTCCTCTTACAAGGAAATCCTACCTTGCATGGATTGGGTTTTCAGCTGAAGGCAAGATAAATTTGTTTAAAAAAAACAAGTATTGTCTCCAAGTGATTTTTCTGTTGGTGTTTAGGTACCCCTTGTTACGTGGATTCAGAAGGAATTGTTCGAATGCTTAACAGAGGACTTGGTAATACGTGGACTCCTATATGTAATACAAGAGAGCACTGCAAAGGAAAATCTGATCACTACTGGGTGGTTGGTATCCATGAAAATCCCCAGCAACTAAGGTGGGCTATTAAAAGAAGTCTAAAGTTGACTCATTTTTATGATGGAACTTTTCTTTACTAACAGGTGCATTCCTTGTAAAGGTTCTCGGTTTCCCCCAACCCTTCCACGCCCTGCTGTTGCTATATTATCCTTTAAGCTTCCTTACTGTCAGATTGCAACAGAGAAAGGACAAATGGAGGTATGTGGAAGTCTTACCTTGACACTTTGAATTTGGCCTTAAGCAATTTTATTTGCTTTTATAGGAGCAATTTTGGCGTTCAGTTATATTTCACAACCACCTTGATTATTTAGCTAAAAATGGTTATGAATATGAAGAGAGCACTAAAAATCAAGCAACAAAAGAGCAACAGGAACTTTTAATGAAAATGCTTGCGGTGAGTAAAATAAATATACTGAAAACGTTAAATGATCTCCCCCCCCCCCCCCTTTTTGGATTAGCTTTCTTGTAAACTGGAGCGAGAATTCCGTTGTGTGGAACTTGCTGATCTAATGACTCAAAATGCTGTGAATTTAGCCATTAAATATGCTTCTCGCTCTCGGAAATTAATACTGGCTCAAAAACTAAGTGAACTGGCTGTAGAGAAGGCAGCCGAATTGACAGCAACCCAGGTGGAAGAGGAAGAAGAAGAAGAAGATTTCAGAAAAAAGCTGAATGCTGGGTAAGAAATAATTTAGTTGTTTGAATTTTCCTGCTCTTTATTGAATAATATTATTTTCTCTTAGTTACAGCAATACTGCTACAGAGTGGAGCCAACCAAGGTTCAGAAATCAAGTTGAAGAAGATGCTGAGGACAGTGGAGAAGCTGATGATGAAGAAAAACCAGAAATACATAAGCCTGGTGAGATACATTTTCAAGCCCATAAATCATGATTTACATTATATTGCTTTATTTTAATCTGTAGGACAGAACTCGTTTTCCAAAAGTACAAATTCCTCTGATGTTTCAGCTAAGTCAGGTGAGAAATATTTATAAATTTGTAATATCAAGATTATTAAGCAAGGGTTTCTTTTTTGTGAAAGGTGCAGTTACCTTTAGCAGCCAAGGACGAGTAAATCCCTTTAAGGTAAACTCTTCCAAGTGATGTTTTATATTATTACATACAGTGCTAACACTAGTTTGCTCTTTAGGTATCAGCCAGTTCCAAAGAACCAGCCATGTCAATGAATTCAGCACGTTCAACTAATATTTTAGACAATATGGGCAAATCATCCAAGAAATCCACTGCACTTAGTCGAACTACAAATAATGAAAAGTCTCCCATTATAAAGCCTCTGATTCCAAAGCCGAAGCCTAAGCAGGTACTGTTTCAGCTACCCTCATCTGCAGTAAGTGTTATTGCAGTATTCATGTTTGTTTTTATAGGCATCTGCAGCATCCTATTTCCAGAAAAGAAATTCTCAAACTAATAAAACTGAGGAAGTGAAAGAAGAAAATCTTAAAAATGTATTATCTGAAACCCCAGCTATATGTCCTCCTCAAAACACTGAAAACCAAAGGTCAGTACATAGAGAAATTTAGCATGCAGTGATATAAAATGTTTTCACATAATTGTGATTTTAGGCCAAAGACCGGGTTCCAGATGTGGTTAGAAGAAAATAGAAGTAATATTTTGTCTGACAATCCTGACTTTTCAGATGAAGCAGACATAATAAAAGAAGGAATGATTCGATTTAGAGTATTGTCAACTGAAGAAAGAAAGGTAAGGATAATTGTGCCGAGATTGAGATCTTATCTTTCCTTTTCACTCCTGCCATTTTACAAAGGTGTGGGCTAACAAAGCCAAAGGAGAAACGGCAAGTGAAGGAACTGAAGCAAAGAAGCGAAAACGTGTGGTTGATGAAAGTGATGAAACAGAAAACCAGGAAGAAAAAGCAAAAGAGAACCTGAATTTGTCTAAAAAGCAGAAACCTTTAGATTTTTCTACAAATCAGAAACTATCAGCTTTTGCATTTAAGCAGGAGTAAAGGAAGAAAGTGACCCTAGGGAAGTAATGGATTTTTTTTTACTCATCTTTGAATATAGACTCGAGTCTTTGGGAAACTCATTATATATATATTTTTTAAAGAGTTTGAAGCAACTGTTTGTCTTTATAAGATAATGTAGTAATTATATTGGTGTAGGTAACAGGACATATGTAAAAACTATCATCTTTGCAGATTACTCTGCCTCCAAATGCAGGGCCTTTCAGAGATGCATTGTGATTGTAATTACTGAGTTGAAGCTCCAACCAATTTGAATTTGTTTCTTAACCTTGAAAAATCATTAAAGCCAAGGTATTAAAACCTTTGTGCATTAATACCTTCTAGGGGTTTGGTTCATTTGGTTTTTGTCATGTGCAAGGAAGGACAATAGTCCTCTTTCCAAGTGTGTTAGCATAGACTTCTCTATATGTTTCTACTAGACCTAGGGGATGACGTCTTTTAATAATACTGGCCCTAAACATGTAAATAATCTTGTAGGTGAGACTTTTTCTTTTGTGTTTCGGAAATTTCCTATGTGGCTTTCAGTTGTCTGTTTGTATAGCCTGGATTTTTTTGAGGTAAATGAAACTTTCTCATTTGTATATTTGGCTTGATATGGTCTTAATATTATCTTTCCACGAAATGGATATATTTCTAGAAAATATATATTTACTACCATAATTTCTACCACCACCCCCATTTTGCTCTGCATTATACACAGTAGAGAAGAACTGAAGACACTGCTGTGACAGTATTGCAGTCCAAGGCATCATGTGCTCTTGGTGGGATACTCTGATTATCAGCATCAACAGTACTTTACTGAGCAAGACTTTGAAGGCCTGAGAAGAGAGCAAAGTTATGGAAAGTATTTAACTCTTATTTTATATTGAACAAACAAGGTTTAATCATGTCATACATTTTTGGTTTTCTAAGCAGAGACTAATACAAATGCAGCCACATAAAGGCAGTGTACTGGGGGTGGGAGGGAAGGAAACAATCACATAAAATCAGCTGACTCAAAATTGAGGATAGTTAATAGGTTGAAAGGGAAAAAGTATGTTGAAAATTTAGACATAAATGAACCAAGAATATTCCTTATCTGGTGATGATTAAAGTTAGGAAAACATACATTTTTTATTTTTTAATTAGTAGCTGCTATCAGAGACATTATAGCACAGTGGTTATGAGCACAGATTCCAAAGCCAGATTACCTAGGTTCGGAGACCCGCTTCTCTACCTACTACTAATAGTTGGGTCATGTTGGGCCGGTGACCCAAATTCTAGCCTTCATTCACTCATCTGTAAAATGGATATAATGATAGTACCTACTTTATAGGTTGTTATGAGAATTGAATGAAATGAAAGCCCTTAGTTTCTGACACATAGTAATCTTTTATATAAATGTTAGTTACTATTCTGATAATGATGATGCTGTTGGTTATTTCATCTTGCTTTGTCATTAGGTTTGATTCTGAATACTATACAAACTAATTTTGATTTCAAGATCTTAAGTAAAGGTTTATTTATAGTACATTGGAAAGCATGTTTGTAGACATGTATTTTGTGTTTGGTTCCTCAACTTGCTTTGTATATATTTTATAATACTAGGTTGATATAAAAGTAAATGCAGTTTCGCCATTTCAGTGGCAAAAACCGCGATTTCTTTTGTGCCAACCTAATGCTTAAGGATATAATCTGTGTATATTGTATTTCAGATTCATAGCAACCTAATAACAAGGATTTACAAAAGGGTTTTTACTTCCCTACTTTTTTTTGGCTGAAGGAAGGTTTTTGTATTGACTTGGTTTAACTTACAAATCAGAACTTTGAAACCAAGAAACATTATCCTTATTTCTCTGCTATATAATAGTAAACCTGTTTTTTTCCAGTGTTCTTTTTTTTTTTTCCAGAGAATTGGGACTGAATAGTATGAAAGTGAAAATGGAAATAAATTAATTATTAATCATCATCATATCAATAATATTGCCTACTTGAGCTTATTGTATACTATAGAAAATTGACATATACTTAATTTTATTCTCCAAAAGCAAAAACTCCTCACAGGAGGTTACTTTACAGATTTATTTTGGAGAACAAGTGAATAGGCACTGGGGTTATGTGCAGCTCTGGGGACTGTGCTATGATCTAAAGCCTCTCATATCTGTGCAGCAACCTGGGGTGAGTCACTGTCACTAACATGGAACAGATGCCAGGTAGTCCCTTTGGACAAAAGGATGAGGCCCATCCATGTAGAAAGCATCTTAATCAGTGACTGTCTTATGGGCCCTCTTTGTTTCCCATCTGTTTTATTATCAGAATATATAATTTTCCCCCAAGTTTTCATCTTGAATCTCTCAAACCTACAGAAAATTTGAAATTTGACAGTAAGCACCTGTATATCCTTCCTCTAGTTTGTCTTATTGTTGACATTTTATCATGTATGCTTTATAGACAGGATTTTTCCTGAACCATTTGGAATATGCATATACTTCATCCCTCAGTTCCCAGCATGTACCCTAAGAATAAAGATTTTCTTCTGCATAATTACAATGCCATAATTACTCCAAAGAAATTTA